AAAGAGGAGTTTGAACAAAATTTAAACTGTTCTTTGTGATTCAAGGAAATCATTAGGAGCATCAATTGTTTTGTGCTTTAATGTCCTGATATACTCAGTAGGGCACAGTAACATGGAAGGGACTGCTGGTGTCTGCGCTTAAAATCCCGAAATGGCTGTGTGCTTTGGTTCTCGCACCTGCCTTAATGGTTTTCCTGTCTCCTCTGTTACTGGGCAATCAGCTGCCGCTTTTTTCAGTGTGTGTTTTCTTCTCCTAGCCTTCTCCCTCTTTCCAATTTGCCATCTGGAATCTGCTTTTGATTGAGCATTCTGTTCACCTGTTGTTGCATGAAAAACTATCCCAAAACTTAGTGGCTTAAAAATGACAACTATTTTATGATAACTCCTAGTTTCTGTATGTCACGAATTTGAGGGCTCAACTAGGTGATTCTTCTGCTCCATGTGTCTGATTGAGTTCAAACAGTGGTGCTCAGCTGGTGAATGGACTCATCTGGAGGGTCCACGATGGCTTCACTTACATGGCTGGTGCCTTTGCAGGGTTCCTGGGAGGCTGAGCATAGCTAGGATTGTCAACCAATGCCCTACATGTGGCCTCCCTAGCAAGGTGGTCTCAGGGCAGTTGGACTGTCTTCGTGGTGGCTGACTTTCCAAGGAAGCCAGGCAGAAGCAAGCACCCCTTGGAAACCAGGTGGAGGCTGCATGGATTTTTCTGATCTAGCTCAAGAGTTCACACAGCATCACTTCTGCTGCATTGTATTGGTTACACCAAGTTACAGGCCAGCCCACATTCAAGGGAGGTGAGTTAGACTCCACCTCTTGGTGGCAGAGTGGCACAGTCACATTCTAGAAGACCATGTGGGATGGGAGATACTGTTGTGGTCACCTCTGGAAAATACATTCTGCTACTCTTAAAAACTAGTGACGCTCATACAAATCAACAGAAAGAGCTTCTGAAGGAAGACTTTAAAGCTGCTTCTGTGAGTGAAATATGCTACATGCCTTTGTACCAGGATCTGATTGGCTGTCTTTCCCCTACTCAGATCTTCCTGTCCTTGTTTCTTCTGTCTTTGTCTTATTTTAGATGGGCAGGTTTTCTGGATGACTGATTACTCAAATATTTTAGGTGTTTCCCACACTCAGATTATAAGACAGAAAGCAAAATTTGTTTTAAGGGTGTATGTCTGTTAACAACCAACCGCTGCTCTAATGCCAGAGCTTCCAGTTACTAATTAACTTTATCCAGCAGGTAGCCCAGCAGAGCTGGAAGTCCAGTTCCCAGGAGACCTCAGAAGTCCCGAGTTGTGGCTCTGCCGTTGGTGGCCATGGGGACTTCGGCAAGAGAGTTGACTGAGTTCAGTGGTTGTCTGCTATGACTCGATGCTTTAGAAACTGAAGCTGTATCTAGGACTGAGGAGGCCTAAGCTCAAATCCAGATTGACTTAGAGTTCCAGGGTTTTAGACCTGCAAGAGACCTGGGAGGTCTCACCAGCCCAACCTCTGTATTTTAGAGGTGAAGAAACTGTGACTCAGAGATTGAGCAAATGACTATGTGTTTGCCTAAGATCACATAGTTAGTTAATGGTAGAGTGAAGACAGGAACCCAGTTCCAACCTCCAGCTCCATATGCTGTCACTGAGATAAAAACCTTAGAATTCCTGGCAGCCTTGAAGATGTATACGTGTGTATGCATCTGTATGTATTTAGAATTGTGTGTTTATATGTTAAGCACGCAACATTTATATTGTGTATTTTATAAAGTAAATATTTATAGAACACTTATATGTTCTATAATATGGATCTATGAATTTAGGCTTATGGATTCCATTAGGTAAAGTTGTACATATTTTTAGTATAGTAACTGGTGTTAGCTAAGTTGCCAACTACAATACCGACGAGTTCTCAGGCTGGGCTGTGGAATGGTCGCTTAGCAGGAATTCGGCAGAATGCAGATGGTGGAAGGGCTGATTTCTCATCACGTCTTCCAACTGTGTCCTTGAGCAAGCTCCTTATCTCCCTGAGTACCGGGCTCTGCTTCTGTAAAACACTGATGAGAGCTACTGCTTGTTGAACACTTTCTTTTTGCAGCACTGCTGAGCTCATTACATATGGTGTGACATCTACTCCTCCTGTAGTGCACACCAGGGTATGCCCATTTCACAGATGAGGAGACTGAGCCTCACACAGGTAATGTAACCTGCCCACCACCCTGCTGCTGGGTTCCTGGTGACACCTCTGTTTCCTCCCCTAGGCCACGTGCTGCTGGGTCTCAGTCCTCCACTTCCCGTGTCCTCTGGAAGTTGTCAGGAGCAATGTTGCGCTTGTACGTGTTGGTAATGGGAGTTTCTGCCTTCACCCTTCAGCCTGCGGCACACACAGGTTAGAAGTAAACCTTTCAGATGCAAAAAGGCAACCTGACATGGCATAAAAATGACTCTGCTAGGACGGTCCCAGGAGAAGAAGAGACACGGATGTGGGCCCAGGACGGTGCTCTGTGGCTTCTGCCAGCCTTGCAGGAGGACTCTGGCACCTACGTCTGCACTACTAGGTAAGTCTCCCTGTGCGGGGCTGGGGAGGGGAGCCATTTATCTTTTTTTTCCCTTTTAAATCAGAAATGCTTCTTACTGTGACAAAATGTCCATTGAGCTCAGAGTTTTTGAGAATACAGATGCTTTCCTGCCGTTCATCTCATACCCGCAAATTTTAACCTTGTCAACCTCTGGGGTATTAGTATGCCCTGACCTGAGTGAATTCACCCGTGACAAAACTGACGTGAAGATTCAATGGTACAAGGTACGGCTTTAAAAAATGCCATTTTACTAAAAAATGTCAACTTAAAAAAACATTTTCCCTTAAGGATTCTCTTCTTTTGGATAAAGACAATGAGAAATTTCTAAGTGTGAGGGGGACCACTCACTTACTCGTACACGATGTGGCCCTGGAAGATGCTGGCTATTACCGCTGTGTCCTGACATTTGCCCATGAAGGCCAGCAATACAACATCACTAGGAGTATTGAGCTACGCATCAAGAGTAAGTACTTGCCATTGAGGCACCTATCTATCAACGGAATCTCTTTTCCTTACATCTTTCTCAGAAAAAAAAGAAGAGACCATTCCTGTGATCATTTCCCCCCTCAAGACCATATCAGCTTCTCTGGGTAAGGCCCACAAGGACCATGCATTCCACGCAGCAGTTGACGTGCTGTGCCTTGCCATCCACAGGGTCAAGACTGACAATCCCGTGTAAGGTGTTTCTGGGAACCGGCACACCCTTAACCACCATGCTGTGGTGGACGGCCAATGACACCCACATAGAGAGCGCCTACCCGGGAGGCCGCGTGACCGAGGGGCCACGCCAGTAAGTGGGCCAGGGTCTTCTGTTGAGAACTCATCATAATTAAGTGAATGTTTTTTTAACTCAGGGAATATTCAGAAAATAATGAGAACTACATTGAAGTGCCATTGATTTTTGATCCTGTCACAAGAGAGGATTTGCACATGGATTTTAAATGTGTTGTCCATAATACCCTGAGTTTTCAGACACTACGCACCACAGTCAAGGAAGGTATGTATGTATTTTGGGGAGCACTATAGGAGCAGCTCCTGATGTGACTCTGTTCTTCCCACAGCCTCCTCCACGTTCTCCTGGGGCATTGTGCTGGCCCCACTTTCACTGGCCTTCTTGGTTTTGGGGGGAATATGGATGCACAGACGGTGCAAACACAGAACTGGAAAAGCAGATGGTCTGACTGTGCTATGGCCTCATCATCAAGACTTTCAATCCTATCCCAAGTGAAATAAATGGAATGAAATAATTCAAACACAAACTCCGTACGTCTTCTCTTATGGAAGTGGCTGTGTCTTTTTGAGGGACTCTGTTCTTTGCCTCAGTTGTCTACCAAAGGTGCCACATTTATAGTGGCTTTGTAGTAAAGGACTAAAGTCTTACATTCTGTTTTTTTTTTCCCTAAAAATCAGTG